GTACGTAGAGCCTCGCAGAGACAAGTCAATGGCCTCTTTTAGCGGGACTCCTGCCTGGAGCGCTTCAGCTGAGACTATGTAAAGAAATTCCTTTGTGTTAACCTTCCTCCTTGGACCAGTGGACTCTCCTCTCTCTCCTGTTCCCTCCGCGCCCGCCCAGGCTGGCTCAGCGGTCTCGCCCCGCCCCTCCGGGACCGGAGCACTGTAAAGATTAGGCATCTGTGATGCTTTTGCGCTCACATTGGCGGCCCAGATGAGAGGGCGTGGAGAACCAGATGGGAAACTTTTTGTCCCGTGAGAACAAAGTACAAGTTATATCAGAGTCTGGTATGTGTAGAGGAAACCAATACATGTACTGTGAGCTAGGAGCTGGTGCTTCTTTTTCAATTGTATTTTTTATAAAGATGCAGACCCCCTCAGTGTTGGGCGTGGGGGGTGGCTGAAATGTTAGCTAGAGGCGAGGCAGGGCACGGAGATCTGAGGTTTTTACGAGTGTGTGTGTGTGTGTGTGTGTGTGTGTGTGCGCGCGCGCGCGCCCTACAAGAGTTTAGAAGAGCATGGGTGAGTGGGCGAGAAAGAAAGAGAATGAGAGAGAGAGAGAAAAGAAATCTGGAGTGGGACAAGACTTAGAGGGTGCAGAAAAGAAAGGGGGCGCCAGCACATCCTAGCCTCCGAGGCCGCGACAGCGCCTTTGGCGATGTCCACTCTCAACCCCGCCGTTTCATTCATAAGTTTCTGGCCTACAGGCCCCGCCCGCTCCCCTGGGCCGAGGGCCCCGTTTCCTGAACAGCAATTGGTGGACGGCAACAAAGCCTTAGCAACCGGCTCCTAGTGACCCGCGGGGCGCCTGGTAACTGGGGCTGCTGCGGAGAAAGGAGCGGGGCTGTCCCTTTAAGGGATGGCCGCGGAGTCGTGAAAGTGGAGGGGGCTGAGGGAGGGCGGGGAGGAAGGTCTGGGGGCGGACCCAGGGGGAGGAGGAGGAGGAAGAGTAACTGCTGAAAGGAGGTGGCGAAGGAGGATCCGGAGCAGCTGCTGCCAGCCCGCGGGCACTGAAGTCCTCCCGGCTGCCGCTCGAGTAGCCACGGGCGCGATCGGGACCAGAAGTCTCCTCCTCCATGATCACTTTGGAAGCCGGGGGAAGACTTTGCCCTGCCCTGAGAGCTGGTCTGCGTTTCCCAGGCGCGGCGGCGGCGGAGCAGCAGCTGCAGCAGCCGAGTCCAAATAGGAGCGGCCACAGCCAGGGGCGTGAGCGCCCCGCGCGGAGCGAGCTCGGGTTCCCCTCGGAATGTCCCCGGGGCGCCCGGCGCGCTGACCCCGAAGCCGCCTCCGCCTTCGGCGCCTGCTGCCTCCCTCGGCCAGGCTTGTTGTTCGGGACTGTGAGCTTCCTGGCTCCTGGGCAGTGGGGAAGCCCCCGGGGGCGAGTGACTTCAGCTGGCCACGACCCAGCCCTCCCCCGTGCGTATCTCGCTTAAGATGGCAGCGGAGTCAGGGGAACTAATCGGGGCTTGTGAGTTCATGAAAGGTGAGGAGCAGCCGCCCCGCATCTTCCAACGCTGTTTTTTCTGTCTTTTAAACTTGTCTTTCAGATCGGTTATATTTTGCTACTTTAAGGAATAGACCAAAAAGCACAGTAAATACCCACTATTTCTCCATCGATGAGGAGCTGGTCTATGAAAAGTAAGTTTATGTTTTGTTTTTTTTTCTCTTGGATACTACGTTTTTTGTTTTTCTTGTATCTTAGTTTCTATGCAGATTTTGGACCGCTGAACTTGGCAATGGTGTACAGATATTGCTGCAAACTAAACAAGAAACTAAAAGTGAGTATTGTAGTGATATTTATAATTTGGAATTACACTAACTCTTTTTATCTCCTCTTTCTAGTCATACAGTTTGTCAAGAAAGAAAATAGTGCACTACACCTGTTTTGACCAACGGAAAAGAGCAAATGCAGCATTTTTGATAGGTGCCTATGCAGTAAGTACCTTCTTCATGATTATTTTCTATAAGTGTTCTAAATGTTACTATTTATCTGTCTTAGGTAATCTATTTAAAGAAGACACCAGAAGAAGCCTACAGAGCACTCCTGTCTGGCTCAAACCCCCCCTATCTTCCATTCAGGTATAACTCCTGGTGAGACTTGGGTTAAACTTGTTTTTAATGTTGAGTTTATTTATGTTTATAGGGATGCTTCCTTTGGAAATTGCACTTACAATCTCACCATTCTCGACTGTTTGCAGGGAATCAGAAAGGTAATAACAATTCTCCTTGCTGTAGTTGACACCATGGAAAAACTAATTCAAATTCTGCTTTTAGGGATTACAACATGGATTTTTTGACTTTGAGACATTTGATGTGGATGAATATGAACATTATGAGGTTTGTACATTTAATTTTTTTTACAAAACATATTTTCTTCTCTTTTCTTACAAAATTCTGCCAGCGAGTTGAAAATGGTGACTTCAACTGGATTGTTCCAGGAAAATTTTTAGCATTTAGTGGACCACATCCTAAAAGCAAAATTGAGAATGGTAGGTTTTTTTTTCCTTTACCATCCAAACATGCCTTTTGCTTACTGCTCCTTTGTTCCTTTAGGTTATCCTCTTCACGCCCCTGAAGCCTACTTTCCTTATTTCAAAAAGCATAATGTGACTGCAGTTGTGAGGCTAAACAAAAAGATTTATGAGGCAAAGCGCTTCACAGACGCTGGCTTCGAGCACTATGACCTCTTCTTCATAGATGGCAGCACACCCAGTGACAACATCGTGCGAAGGTTCCTGAACATCTGTGAGAACACCGAAGGGGCCATCGCCGTTCACTGCAAAGGTGTGTGCAAGGCCTCGGTGGTGGTGGCTGTGTATATTTCTTATTCTGTTTCATTCTCTTACAGCTGGTCTTGGAAGAACAGGGACATTGATAGCCTGTTATGTAATGAAACACTACAGGTTTACACATGCTGAAATAATTGCTTGGATTAGAATATGCCGGCCAGGCTCTATTATAGGACCCCAGCAGCACTTCCTGGAAGAGTAAGTATATTGTCCCCATTACCACATTATATTGTCGTTTTGTTTTGTTTTGTTTTTTATACAGAAAACAAGCATCGTTGTGGGTCCAAGGAGACATTTTCCGATCCAAACTGAAAAATCGACCATCCAGTGAAGGAAGTATTAATAAAATTCTTTCTGGCCTAGATGATATGTCTATTGGTGGAAATCTTTCAAAAACACAAAACATGGAACGATTTGGAGAGGTAAGTTTTCCCTAGGAGATTCTATCTTCTTAGACCTTTCTATGGAACGTGTATTTTTTTCCAGGATAACTTAGAAGATGATGATGTGGAAATGAAAAATGGTATAACCCAGGGAGACAAACTACGTGCCTTAAAAAGTCAGAGACAGCCACGTACCTCACCATCCTGTGCATTTAGGTAGATCTGTTTTAAACACTTCAATTTATAGTGATATGTGAGCATCTGTCTTTGATTTCCGCAGGTCAGATGATACAAAAGGACATCCAAGAGCAGTGTCCCAGCCTTTCAGGTACTGCCAATGAGGTTGAATGTCTAGTAGCTATTGTGACACTTTGCCATTTTTCTCCGCAAAGATTAAGTTCATCCCTGCAAGGATCTGCAGTTACTTTGAAGACATCAAAAATGGCACTGTCCCCTTCAGCAACGGCCAAGAGGATCAACAGAACTTCTTTGTCTTCGGGTGCCACTGTAAGAAGGTAATTTTTCTCTCCCTCTTCTAAGGTGCTGGTTTTTCCCTCCTCACTTGTGTTTTCCATTCAGCTTTTCCATAAACTCCCGGCTAGCCAGTTCTCTAGGGAACTTGAATGCTGCAACAGATGATCCAGAGAACAAAAAGACCTCCTCATCCTCTAAGGCAGGCTTCACAGCCAGCCCGTTTACCAACCTCTTGAATGGCAGCTCCCAGCCAACTACCAGAAATTACCCTGAGCTCAACAATAATCAGTACAACAGAAGCAGCAACAGCAACGGGGGCAACCTGAACAGCCCCCCAGGCCCCCACAGCGCCAAGACAGAGGAGCACACCACCATCCTCCGACCCTCCTACACCGGGCTTTCTTCTTCTTCAGCGAGATTCCTGAGCCGTTCTATCCCTGTAAGTGCGCAGACACCACCTCCTGGTCCTCACTTGCTTATTCTCTTGTTTTCTTCTCCCACAGTGTTCATGCCTACTGCTAGTCTTTAGGAAGCCCTTTCTTGGAAGCCCCCTGCTCTCCTTACCAATTTCTCATCTTTAAATAAAGACATATATTACCTCCCATGTCTTCTGTGAAGCTCTCCCCAGTAAGTGGAATCCACCCTATAATTAATACTTTTTTAACCTCAGTTTATGTCTCTCCCTGCACAGTCCCTTCAGTCTGAATATGTTCATTACTAAGGCCTTGCCACTCCAGTGAAAGCTGTTCTTCTCTTAGACACAATTTCTTCATCTGGACGAGCAGTGGAGAGGGAAAGCAACTTCTTGCTGGAAGAATATCTCTGCCTTCTTACCTTAAATTAAAAAGAGCACTAAGATAACACCTTCAAGAGACTTGAAAACAGAAAACTGGTTAATGACTACTATAAATGCACTGAAACTATGTTTATGGAGATTTCCATACTTTTAAAGACAGTTTTAATGTTGAATTTGGTATTTTGAAGGGTTATTTTTAATGTATTTTGGTAATACATTTATTATTATATTTACATGTACAGTGTTACATTATATATGTATTGTGAACTTTAAAAGACTATTTTGATAAATTTATAAATATATAAAATTATGTAAAAACTACACTATATTTTGATTTAGATTTTCCTGCTGTTTGCTACCAAAAATTTGTATTTTAAATCTGTTTAGTTTTAGTATGGTTTTGTCTCTAATGAATAAATAATTCCTTCTTATTAAGAAGAAGTAAGGGAGAAAGTTTTTAGAAAGTGATTTTTATGCTCGCACTATAAATATGGCAGGTCAGTTCATTCTTTTGGGAAGTCAGTTTAGTTACACTGAGTTTATCCAAGTTTATCTCTACCAAGAGTATAATGGCATGGGATGGCTTATTTAGGACAATTCCCTTTCCTATTGTTTTTGTTGCTGAGCCAATTTGAGTTAGTTTTGCATCCTGGGGGGCTTTAAAATACAGCATGCAGTGAAAGATCAGAATTCACTGAATATTTCTTCTGAGAGCATGGTTTCATGGTTTTTCTCTATGAAATGACTCAATATTCCAAATGTTTTTTTTTCCTTCCTCCTTTCAAAAGAGTTCTTAACCCAATTAGGATATCCTGCTTTGGGTATGAGGTTGTTGTTGCCTGTAATCACACATGGTTTGACATCAGTTTTAAATCAATGGAGAGAAAAAACTGAAAAAGATGCTGCTAAGTAGTTCTCTGTATTAAAGGAGATATTTTTAAAACAGGGTACAACCCCCTGCTGCACACGCTAGCATATCTGGAACCTACTATGAAAATGAAAGGACCCTTATAGGTACTCACAGCCCTTTCATGTAAGTATGATCTGATATTTAGGTCTTCAGAAGCCTGTAGGTTTCATTTCTATGAGGAATCGAGGAGCGTTACATCCTGATATCCTTCCAGGCTGCTTAAGAATGGACTGCTTCGACACTGAAAGTGCTAGTTAAATGGATTCATATGAAGTGCTTTACTCCCAACCATTGAGTTATTTATAATGTATTTATTAGGGGAGGGTACCTTGAGTCTATTATATATGCTTCATCAAAACATCTTGTTCATGTTTTATGTTTTTAAAAAAGGCATTTGAATGAATGTTTGACTCAGGTTTGTTAAATTAACCTTCAGTAACTGCAGTACCAAAAATTACACTCAACTGATGAAAAAAACGAATTGTATGATTTAGGAATCAAAAACTAAAATAAGTGGAATTATGTATCTTTTCTAAAGTTAAAAAAGTAAAATATTTTATTATGAGTTATTATAAAAATTGGTTAATTGTATAGGAAGATGACAGTATTTTTTTCAAGTTATCATAAAAAGTAATTCAGATGACATTTGAGAAGTAGGGGAAAGGGAATCATGTTGACAGTTTTAGTTCTGTGAACACTAATTTGTGTGAAGCTATTAAAATGATTGTAAAGTTGACTACTGTAAATTTCCCATAATTATGTGTGTATATGTGTCATATGTATGTACATGTATATGTCTAAAAATTACTTTACACATGTGCCTACATAGACACACCAAGAAGTGGATGTATATAATATAGAAAGTATATAGCAAAGTAATTTTACTCTGATAATAAAAATTGTTTGACATGTATTTTGTTATGAATAGTTTATCTTCCAAAAGATATTTTGCTCTATTTTAAAGTGTAGAAGAATACACTGCTAATAAATAATAAAAGTTTTATTCAATTTACTTATTTTTTGGTGTTTATAATTTGAATTTTT